GAAGGAGCAGAGGAACGTTGAGCAACTCTAGAGGGGTGTGTATGTGGCAGTTTAGGGACAGTTTGAGCTTTCAGGTAGAGGCAGCCTAGGGAAACTGGCATAAAGCAGTTTCTTTCTCTATTCCATGGAAGTTGCATGCTTGTGAAAAGGGCCAGCTATCTTCTGTCTTGCCATACAAGTGGGCAGAGCTGCCTGGGAATACCAGGTGGGTTAAGGATACTGCCCTTAACCTTAAGGTGGAGGGCAGCAGAGGGGGAGAGAGAGACAGAGAGAGAGAGAGATTGGGGAGGAGGGGAGAGAGAGAGGGATGGGAAGGGGAGGAGAAGAGAGAAGGGGAGTGGAGGGGAGGGGAGGGTATGGGAGTGGAGAGGAGGGGAAGGGAGGGGAGAGGAGGGGAGAGGAGGGGAAGGGAGGGGAGAGGAGGGGAGAGGAGGGGAGAGGAGGGGAGGAGATCTGCAAGAAAGAGGCAAGGTCCAGAAAAAGAGAGAGAGATCTGCAAGGAGGCAAGGTTCCAAAATCTATGGGCTGGGACAGCAAAGATGTGGCCTACGAAGAGAAAGGTCTGGAGAATCAGAAGGCCTTCAAATGGTGGTTCCAAATCCCTCCAGCAAAGCCCATCCATCTTTAGAGCTCACCCGTCTCCAGCTACACCCCCCACCCCTCCCGGCCCAGATCAGGCAGCGGGGTCGCCCTCTCCAGGACTCTCAAGGCAGCTAAGGCTGGAGGCGCCGGCGAGCCTGGAGAGGGAGGAGTTCACTAAATTGTGTTGGATGGAAGGCGTCGAGGACCGGAGGAATTAATCCGATGTGGGGAAGGCGGACGGGGCTACGAGGAAAAAAGAGGGGGCAATGTACACTCAGCCTTTTCATCACTCGGCGGGGAGATGGATGGTTTTCCGGACCGGGCGTCCCAGCGCCCCGGTTAGCTATAGGGAGACGTCAGAGCGCTCTGGTCCGCGATAGAAGAGCCCCCCAGCCCCCCCGCCCGGGCTTCCATATAAAGTAGGGGCCCTAGTGGAGGCCGCAGCAGTAGCACCAGCGGCTGCGGCGGCGGAGCTCCTCCGAGGTCCGGGTCACCAGTCTCTGCTCTTCCCAGCCTCTCCGGCGCGCTCCAAGGGCTTCCCGTCGGGACCATGCGCGGCCGTGAGCTCCCGCTGGTCCTGCTGGCGCTGGTCCTCTGCCTGGCGCCCCGGGGGCGAGCGGTCCCGCTGCCTGCGGGCGGAGGGACCGTGCTGACCAAGATGTACCCGCGCGGCAACCACTGGGCGGTGGGTGAGTGTCCTGGCCGCGGGAGCCGCGCGCTTCATTCTGAGTGTTTTTGTTTTTGTTTTTACAGGGCACTTAATGGGGAAAAAGAGCACAGGGGAGTCTTCTTCTGTTTCTGAGAGAGGGAGCCTGAAGCAGCAGCTGAGAGAGTACATCAGGTGGGAAGAAGCTGCAAGGAATTTGCTGGGTCTCATAGAAGCAAAGGAGAACAGAAACCACCAGCCACCTCAACCCAAGGCCCTGGGCAATCAGCAGCCTTCGTGGGATTCAGAGGATAGCAGCAACTTCAAAGATGTAGGTTCAAAAGGCAAAGGTAAAAGAAACATACATGCAAGATGGGGTGGGTGTTTGCTGAACTCTTTCTAATATTTCTTAAGTTGGTAGACTCTCTGCTCCAGGTTCTCAACGTGAAGGAAGGAACCCCCAGCTGAACCAGCAATGATAATGATGGCCTCTCTCAAAAGAGAAAAACAAAACCCCTAAGAGACTGCGTTCTGCAAGCATCAGTTCTACGGATCATCAACAAGATTTCCTTGTGCAAAATATTTGACTATTCTGTATCTTTCATCCTTGACTAAATTCGTGATTTTCAAGCAGCATCTTCTGGTTTAAACTTGTTTGCTGTGAACAATTGTCGAAAAGAGTCTTCCAATTAATGCTTTTTTATATCTAGGCTACCTGTTGGTTAGATTCAAGGCCCCGAGCTGTTACCATTCACAATAAAAGCTTAAACACATTGTCCAAAGGGCAGGCTGTTCTCTTATTTCAATCCCAAAT